TTACCCTTCGGTCTGCCTTTGTGTACGTTTGAAATTTACCGTAACAGAAAATGTAAAACAAACTACAAGAAAGTGGGCGTCGTGAGTGATGCCTGTCAGGTGAAGCCCCGCCCACTGGCTCGGGCGGCTCCGCCCCGTCCGTCTTCTCTCCCGCGCTCCGCTCTTGAAGGGTTCCAGTGTGTGGTGTTTCCAACTTTCTCATGTCCCCTCGGGAATCCATTCGTATCCCATGCCATAAGTCGCGCTGTCTATTCTTGACCAGGCCCGGCAAACTGCTCCGAGCTCCCAGGAATCACCCGCCGCCTCCGGTCGTGGCCCGCAGCAGCCCGGCTCCCCCGCCCTGGGGCGTTTGGTCGCGCCCGGCCGCCGGCCCTGGGAGCGCGTCCGCGTCGTCATGGCGACGCTCCGAGCGGGCGCCGGCGCTGGCGCCGGCCGAATCCGGCCCGGGAACCACCTCCAGGGTGAGCGGCCAGGGACCTGGGGCCCGGGTGGCCCAGGGTCGGCCGCTGGGGCGCCGCAGCCTAGCTGCTGAGGCGACCGAGCCCCGGGTGGTGTCCAGCCGCAAGTCGGCCGCGGCTTGGGTCCGAGGAGAGTCGGGCCCAGAGGGTGACCTGAGGATGGTGGGGGGAGCGGTGCGCGGGCCTGGGGCGACCCTGACCCTTAGCAGGAGTGGAATGAAAGGTCGCGGAGGGGAGGAGGCGCTTGGCCGGGGCGAGAGGGCCTGCCCGGGGTGAGAGAATGGGGCGAGGGAACGAGGGTGCGGCGGTGAGACCCGGAGCCAGGCCTACCGGGGCGGTGGGCGAGCCGGCGTGTGGGCGGCGTGGAGACCGCCTGGCTCCTGGGCCTGCCTGAAGCACAGGGGATGTGAGGCTCCGGGAGGAGACGGGCTGCAGGCTGATCCTAGGGCTGGCGTTGAAGGGCTGGAGGGAAGGGAAGCAGGTGAGGAGGGGGCCATGCAGCCTTCAGCGATGCTATGAGAGGTGGTGCGAGGGGAGGGGAGAAGAGGGGAGGGGAGGGGAGAACTTCTTTCTGAAAGTTATTGTTAAGCGCCTTCCTTCATAGATTCACTGCCTGTCGCTTGATGTTGTCCGTCTTGGGAGTCTGAAGCTATGGGTCTTCTCCAGAAAAAACAAAACCGAAAAAACACACAAAGATCCACACTAATTAACATTCCATTTCAGAGGCTTCGCCGACCAGCCCCATGGCCTGCGCAAGGGCCCCAAGTTAAGAGATTTAGTTGTGCAATATATAAGGGAATGTGAGATTTGTAAAATGTTGTTACAGGGTTATAAATTATTAACACCAAATGAGTAATAGAAGCAGTGATTGCTAAAGAATGTTAAAGTGTGTTGGGATCACTGTGAACTTCATGAAGAAAGTGGAACTTAAAATGAGTGTGTTAAGGGAAGGCAAATCGGACACAGGGTTCGACATGAATCAAGATCCACAGAGCTGGAATACCCCCATGTCTGGCACCTGGCTGGCCGTAGGTTTCACCACCTCCTCATCACCCCCTCCGGATGATTATACTGCTGCTCTTTCCTCCCCAGGACATGACCTTTGGCTCTAAAAAGAAGACTCCATTTTTCATGATAAAATGGCAGTGGTGAAAACCCCCAGCAGAGGACTAAAGAATGCTAAAGAACCCTTTAATAATGCATCACCCCATCTCTTGAAGAACCTAGTGGAGGAGCCGAAAAAAAGAAAAGAAGTACCTAATCACCTCCTAGAATCAAGTAAGTGGCTAGAAGACAGATTTGCTTTACAGTCATGATGTGCTTATCTACATTGTTTTTATAGAGGTTTATGCAAAACTTGTGAATAATAAGGTCATACAGGCAAGACCTGGCATAATACATTTTGGAGGCTATCAAGTAGAAAAACAACACCAACAGATTCTGGTAGGTACTTTTTAAATGGGATAATTAATCATATTTCCTCTAAATACTTCTTTTTCTCTCCCAGCATCTGGTCAATGTTTCCAATGAAGACACACGTGTTCATATTTTACCCCCGCAAACCAAATACTTTGAGATCAATTATGTAAGAAAGGTAAGCGTCATTGGTTTACCTGTTCTCCCACGCTTGTCCCAACAAGATGCCACCTGTCTTCCAGGAACACCACCTGGTCCCTGGCTTGTCCCTCACGGTCACCGTTACATTTTCTCCAGATGAGTGGCGATACTATTATGACTGCATCCGTGTTCACTGTAAGGTAGGTCTCTTAAAATTGCTTTTTTTTTTTTTTGTTAAACTTGACTTTTTCTGGTTAATTTTAGGGAGATGACACTTTGCTTGTTCCTATTCATGCCTATCCAGTCATGAACTCACTAGACTTTCCTTCATTTATAAATCTGTCAAATGTTCTACTTGGTGAAAGGTGAGTTACCAAAATGTCAACAAAATGTATAGTATTTTTATTTTCTTTTTTGTTTGTTTTGCAGCAAAACTTATGTTATTCCTTTGCAGTGCAGCTGCCCTGTAGATTTTGAGTTTTATATCACCTTGATTCAGTCTCATCAAGCCTTTGCTATTGAGCCAACATCAGGTAAGGAGTGTCAAGATTTCAAGTTCTAAAAAGGTATCACATTTTCTCATTTCTTTCCTCTCAGGAATAATTCCGGCTAATGGGAAGATGACTGTGACTATTAAGTTTACACCCTTTCAGTATGGGACTGCACAAATAAAAATGCAGTTATGGATTTCGCAGTTCAACTCTCAACCATACGAATGTGTCTTCACCGGAACATGCTATCCCAACATGGCCTTACCGTATGGCGTCTTTGCAGTGTTTTTGTTTATTTTTTACTAATTTAACACTTGTTTTAACCTATAGATTAGAAGAGTTTGAAAGGTTGAATACCCTTTCTAAGAAAGTAAACGTTCCTCCAGAAAAAGCAATGATGCATATAAATTTTCACCGACCGCCAGCGAAGCCGAAGCCTCAGAAGGTGAAGGTACGGTGGGCCTTGTCCTTGGTGCGATGAAATAACTGATTTCCCTATTGATTTGGTCTCTTAGGAAATTGAGTACCAGAACCTCAGATTTCCAGTAGATTTATCGAATCCATTTGCTGTGGCAACTGTTTTAAACCAAGAACCAGGAAAATTGAAGATTAAAGAATTAAGAGAAGGTAACCAGTTGATTGGCCATAAAGCAGCCCCTCTGGTATAAACATTGTCTGCTCCTGCCTTCAGTTTTGGACCAGGGCACTGAAATTTCAAAAACGAGACAGATGAAGGAGGCACTCTTTGAACAGAAAGTCAGACAGGACATTCACGAAGAGATGGAAAATCATCTTAAGTGGTAAATATTGAGCAATTGTTTGTATCAAGTGTTTCTGGACACAGTTTTTTTTTTTTCTCCCCAGGCAGGTGCACCTTGGTAAAGATCCTATGTCTTTTAAACTTAAAAAAGAGCTTACTGAAGAGTGGCAAAAAGCATGTGCCAAATATAAGGTCAGAGTTACTGCTAATTTGCTATCATTTGTAACTTAAATTATTTTGATGATTAAAAACCCAGCTAGACAGAGGAGATCCTATTTTGGATGAGGAATTTCAGCGACTTAAAACAGAAGTTAGCCATAAACGGGTTGTTCGCAATCAAGAAGAGGTGGGTAACTTTCCTTTATTTAGAATCTGATTATGTAAGATGTGCCTATATTTTATATTCACAGAAAATCAAGGAATTTCATCCTACTTTTGATCCACTCATTAATAACACTTGGCTCAGCAGGTCCAGGGCACAAAAACGGTTTCAACAAGTAGCACGCAAGGTAAGTCTCAGCACCAGCTGGAAATGTTGATTTAATTTGAAATCATTATCCACTCCAATTTCAGGTCATGATTCAGGGACGATTATTCAATATGCTGAGTGCTGTTCGTGAAATGGACAAAGAGAGTATACTGAGAAAGATTGGCCAAGCAAAACAATCGATAGCACAAGGTGAAGTATGGCTGCAAAGCACAGAGATGCCGCCCCCTAAAAGTGCCCTTTTTTTCACCCATAGAGGCGAATTTCTTCAAATTCTTCCTGAGGCGGATCAGTCAGGATGATTATACCAGCCGGTTCTCTGTGTCGCCCAAGGAGGTGCTGCCCTTCGCTTTCCCAGACTGCAGCCCACCCCAGGACTCCAACGAGTTGGTAGGTGCCGTCAGGCTTGGGGGCGGGGAGTGTTGTTCTCTTTTTTTCTCCTTTCACATTTTAGGCTCCTGATGGCCTTGGACTGGTCCCAATTAAGTCTTCAGAAGTTCAAATCAAGCAGAGTTATTCCTTCTTCAATCTGCAGGTCAGACCTGTCACATAAATTAATTAATTGAGTTTAAGGATTTTCAATCTTCTTTCACCTTCAGGTTCCTCAACTGTACAAAATTAAGAGATATCAGCCATTCTCTGTCCACAAGTCTTCAACAAGTTACAGACCTCAAAAGCTTGCCCGAGCCCTAAAGCAAGGAGCTGAGGTAACACACCCCCATCTTCCAGAATCTCTCTCAAAACTAACGTGCTGTCCTTGCTCCTTGTTAGGATGAAGTCACCACCATCACAGCCCTTCCGAAACAGGACTCCACAACTCAGCTCTCTGGCAAAACATCAGTCTTGAGCATGAAACCACCTGAGGCCTTAGCCATGTCTCTAGATTATGATCCTCTGTATGTTTTTGTAAGTGACAACTGGCAGAAGCCTTGTTTTCTAGAAAAGAATATTTTTTCCCTGTCTTCGGCAGAATCCCAACCCAGGATTATTTGCTGTAATGCATCCTCTGACCTATGCAGAAACGTTGATAGATTACCATCTATGCTCTCACCCCAAGTACAAATTCACCAAAGAGTCCCGCCACGGGTCCAGCATTCCTGTCACCCAAAAGCAGTTTCTCCATCACACGGTAATGTCATCACCAGGCTCACTGGCAGAGTGAGTTGCTTCCCATGTGCTGACTTTCCTTACAGGACATTATTCCCGGAATAATGCACTGGAAAAGCTTCCAGTCCCTGGTTCTCTCCTCCCTGCCGGACCCCTCCAAGATGGAGACCACAAAGAGGTAAGCACAGCTCATCTGTTTGCTCACGAGTATATCTTTGACTGCTTGTGTGGTTTTTCCACAGCTGCGATTCCTTCAATTCATTTATGCTTCCGATAGACGTCCCTGCCATCCTTGATGCCTTACCAGAAGAGGACAGACTAGAAACAGTAGAACGGTATTTTTTTTTTTTTTAATCTTTGGCCTCTACAGTGCCCACTAAACATCTTATTACTTTGCAGTGAGCTCTGTGAGCAGAATGTAGAAGTTATGTTGACTCCAGAAATGATCAAAGTGGAATTCCCTATGTTGAACTACAAGGACATCAGGAAGGAGAAGTAAGTGGATGCTTTTATGCCTTATTAAAAGGCTTTTTCCTCTTCCTCACCTCCTTCTCTCCAGCCAGAAGCCAACAGAGTCCTCCCTGCCAGACACCCAGAGCCTGGACAGACAGGGACGGAACAAAAAGAACACATCAGCAGTGTCCCATTTCCCCCTGAAGACTGTTCTTTATTTGGTTTCTGGCAAACATTTATTTTCATGGATGCAAAGAATCATCTGCTCTCACTCAATGGCTGAAATTCACCAGAGAGATTCTCTGCTGCCTGGACAGCGGTCTTGGCCCTTTCAAGACCCACAGGGGAATCACATTCCCCACAAAATGTTCAAGGAACTGTGAGACTGTGACTTTAGTTGCTGACACATTTTTCAGCACTCCTTAGATCAACACAGTATTACTCAATCATTAGTATCTCTAAGGGGAGACAGGATCTATATATTTTTAGACATGATTCCATAAAATGGTACCAATTAATTTCTTTAATTATGTGCATTAGGGAACATCTTAATTCTCCATTTTCAGGTATTTCTGGTTTTCCAAAACTGTCAGCCATTTGCCAAACATGTCACCCTCTTTTCAAAAATGTCTCAGAAGCACTTTATTTTATATTGGATTTATATTGCCCAAGCAGATTATATAGCTGAGTTCACAGTCTTTGAACAAGACATATGGCCTTTTAACCAAAACACTCGTCATTTCCTCCCACATATCTGGATGCTGGTGAGCACCATGACAGTCTCTGAGCCGAGTCTCCATCTTAACCCTTGGCCCCAGCCCACCAAGAGGCAAGCTGGCCCCTAAGAAGCCCAGGTCCTCCCCATCTCTCCGCCCTTTGTCTACTCCCACTGCACCCATCAATTGATAGCCTCATTTTACACCACGTCCAGTCAAAGTTCTACCCAGCAACCCCCGCCACACCAACATCAGCCTCGGCTCCACTCAGCCACTACTTGGTCCAGGTGCACAACTCTCCCTGAGGTGCTCACTCTTCTGGAGCCATTGCCAGAGTTAGAAATAGTGTGTATCTACCTCATTCATAAAGATGAAAAACCAGCCAGCATTGACTGAGCACTTAGAAGACCTCACACCAGGATCTCTGTGAATAAGATCTCATTTCACCTTTGCTACAATGCTGGGAGATGGGAATTACACCATTCGCACATCAGGAAACAGGGGCTGTGGATTCTTGGGTAACTTGCCCATGCTCAGAAACTGATGCAGCTGAGGCCAGAAGCCAGGTTTGAATCATTCATAAGCTGAGTGTTTTCACTGGTAAGTAAACTATCACTAACTGTGGTGAAAACCTTCTTTGTATATTAAACGAAATGCTCCTCCGACCTTCACCAGCACTGCTGGCGGGGGGTGATTTGCGTGGTT